TTATTGTAACCATCAACTAAACACCCATTTTCAATGCTTTCTTCTTCAATAGTTTGAGTCGATTTCATTAGAGGCTTAACAGACAGCTGTACCAACACTCATGTTAGGAGATGTAGTTGTGGGAGACCTTACCAATTAGAAAGTGTAACTTTCAAAAGGCTCTGTAGCCAGAGTGTGAGGATTGGATCAAGGAAGAAGTGGAAGACAAGGGTGAGGAATTAATAGTGTCCAAGGGCTTGTCAACTGGAAATTGGGAGGAACCAGGCACAGTGACTCACACCTGTAATCCCAGCAACTTGGGAGGGCAAGGCGGGTGGATCATTTGAGGTAAGGAGTTTGACCAGCCTGGGCAACATGGTGAAACCCCGTCTCTATGAAAAATACCAAAAAAAAAAAAAAAAAATTGGGTGTGGTGGGGCACGCATGTAGTCCCAGCTACTGAGGAGGCTGAGGCAAGACAATCGCTTGAAGTCGGGAGATGCAGGTTGCAGTGAGCCACGATTGCACCACTGCACTCCAGCCTGGGTGACAGAGCGAGACTCCATCTCAGAAAATAAAGGAAAAAGAAATTGGGAGGCCCAGTGGAAGGCGGACGAGCTCTGGAGTCAGATACATGTGGGCTTGAATCTCAACTCTGCGACTTCCCATCTGGGCAGGTTAGTTAACCTCCCTGGGCCTGCTTCCTCATCTGTAAAATGAGGATGGGAATAGAAGCTAGCTCATAAAGTTGTGGTGAAGATTACACGAAATAATCCATGTCGACCCTTTTGCACTGGGCCTCCCACTGAGTAGGCAACCGGCAAATGATGGCTCTTACTATCAACCAGGCAGTTTCCTCGGCTTATGTACTACTCCAAGCAAATTGCCCCCACTGCCACACCCTTCCTCTCTGAGGTTCGTCTACATTCCCACTTTGGAGGGAAATGGCAGTGGGAGCCTCTTTTTCCTCTCCTCAGAAGTTCACTGCCCCCTCCCTGGTGAGCTCAGGCTATGAAAATCAGCGCCTCCACCCCAGGGAAGACCTAAAAGGAAATGGTACAGAGCAGCCTGTTGAAATTAGACAGCAGGGTCACCCTGGTCCTCTGTGCCACAGGAAGGAGGGGTACTGAAGTGTCAGTTGTTGGTGGGGGAGCAGTGCTGCAGTGGGAATTCCAGAGCTGAGAAGGCTGCCATCAACCAAGTGAGACATGACCAGCCCCCGAGGTAAGTCTGTAACTTAGGAGGGAAGAAAGCGCACATCTAATCCTTTTATCTCCCTGTATTTTAGTTGCTGCAGCAAACGAGATTGCTAAGGAAAGGAGGAAGCAAGATGTGGTTAATCGTGTTGCAACCCATTCCTCAAATATAAGATCGACATTTAAACCAGGTATAATTTCTCTGATGCTTTGATAGATGTCAATTAATATCTAACTATATTCTTTTTTTTTTAGTAATCGATGGATCCATGCTTAAAAATGACATAAAACAAAGATTAGCAAGAGAGCGCAGAGAGGAGAAAAGGAGACAGCAAGACGGTATATTTTAGACCTTTTTTCAAAAATCAAAATACACCTTGAAAATGTATTTGGAATATTTCAGCCAATAAAGAAACACAACTACTTGAAAAAGAAAGAAAGACCAAGCTCCAATATGAAAAACAGATGGAGGAAAGACAGAGAAAGCTGAAGGAGCGAAAAGAGAAAGAAGAACAACGGAGAATAGCTGCAGAAGAAAAAAGACACCAGAAGGATGAAGCACAAAAGGTACATAATTTTGCAGCCTGTGCATGAGAGGATGTAAAAATATGTTGGCTTTTATTTTAAATAGGAAAAATTTACAGCCATTCTTTATCGTACTTTGGAACGGAGGAGACTTGCTGATGATTATCAGCAAAAAAGATGGTCATGGGGAGGCTCTGCAATGGCGAATTCTGAGAGCAAAACTGGTAATTAATACACCCATTAAATTTTAAGTTTGATGATTACAGTAAGTATTATGTCTTTTCTCAGCCAATAAACGATCTGCATCTACTGAAAAACTTGAACAGGGTACTTCTGCTTTAATCAGACAAATGCCTTTGTCATCTGCAGGCCTTCAAAATTCCGTTGCCAAAAGTAAGTAGTTATTTCATGTATTCTACTGAATTAAACTAATATTCCTTTTGTACTTGCTCTCTAGGGAAAACAGACAAGGAGAGAAGCTCATCTTTAAATAGAAGAGATAGTAACCTACATTCGTCTACTGATAAAGAACAAGCCGAAAGGAAGCCACGTGGTTAGTTACTTCTAAATACAAATTTTAAATAGCTTAGGGAATTTCATGCTCTGTCCTCATTCAGTTACAGGCGTCACCAATTATGTAATGCAGTATGTCACTGTACCCTTGCGTAAATGTACTAGCGACGAATTGAGGGCTGTTATGTTTCCCATGTCGACAATGAAAATACCTCCTCAAACAAAAGTAGAAGAGTCTCCCTTGGAGAAAGTAGAGACACCTCCCAAGGCAAGTGTGGATGCACCCCCCCAGGTGAATGTGGAAGTATTCTGCAACACAAGCATGGAAGCGTCCCCCAAGGCAGGTGTGGGCATGGCCCCTGAGGTGAGCACGGACTCATTCCCTGTGGTGAGCGTGGACGTGTCGCCTGTGGTGAGCACATATGATTCTGAGATGAGCATGGACGCATCCCCCGAGTTGAGCATAGAAGCACTCCCGAAGGTGGACCTGGAAACAGTTCCCAAGGTGAGCATAGTAGCATCCCCGGAGGCGAGCCTGGAAGCACCCCCGGAAGTGAGTCTGGAAGCACTGCCAGAGGTGAGCGTGGAAGCAGCCCCAGAGGGGAGCCTGGAAGCACCTCCCAAGGGGAGCGCAGAAGTAGCCCCCAAGGAGAGTGTGAAAGGGTCACCCAAGGAGAGCATGGAGGCATCTCCTGAGGCGATGGTGAAAGCATCCCCCAAGACATCCCTTGAAGCAAGCATGGAAGCATCTCCCAAGGCAAAAGCGAGAGACGCTCCAAAGGTTTGTCAAGTGCCTGTTATTGACAAATTTTCAGTAATTTACCATACTGTGTTTATCTGTTCAGAAATCAGAAATGGACAAACAGGCCTTAATCCCTATTGCCAAGAAGCGTCTATCATCATACACTGAGTGTTATAAATGGTCATCATCTCCTGAAAATGCTTGTGGTCTGCCGTCTCCCATCAGCACTAAGTAAGCAGCTTATTCGCAACTGTTCCTGATAGTTAATTAGCAAATGTGTATTACTTTTTCTCAGCAGGCAAATCCAAAAGAACTGCCCTCCATCACCATTACCACTTATTTCAAAACAGTCACCACAGACTTCTTTTCCTTATAAAATAATGCCTATTCAACACACCCTGTCTGTGCAAAGTGCATCAAGTACTGTCAAAAAGAAAAAAGAAACAGTTTCTAAAACCACTAACAGATGTGAGGCTTTGAGCCAAAGGCATATGATCTATGAAGGTAAGTTCTTTCACTAAGAAGTTTATCTTAGCTCTTAACTGTTGCACATATTTATTTAAACTAGAGTCTGGTAATAAGAGTACTGCAGGTATTATGAATGCCGAGGCGGCAACAAAAATTTTGACAGAATTGCGCCGCCTTGCTCGTGAACAAAGAGAAAAAGAGGAAGAAGAAAGACAACGGGAAGAAATGCAGCAAAGGTCAGCACAAAGTCTTCCTTCCTATACTATAAATAAATACTAACAATTATTTAAATACTCTCAGGGTCATTAAGAAATCAAAAGACATGGCAAAGGAAGCAGTTGGAGGCCAAGCAGAAGACCACTTGAAACTCAAAGATGGGCAGCAACAAAATGAGACTAAAAAGAAGAAAGGATGGCTGGATCAGGAAGACCAGGAAGCACCACTGCAGGTTTGCTGACTTGACACTTTATCAGGGGATGAGATTGAATGATATTTTTATGCAAATTTCCTAGAAAGGGGACGCCAAAATAAAAGCTCAAGAGGAAGCTGACAAACGCAAGAAAGAACACGAGAGAATTATGTTACAAAATTTACAAGAACGGTTAGAAAGGAAAAAGGTACTCGCTCTCTGTTTGGGGGGACTTGATTCTCATGTTTGAATTTTTATTTTCCTTTAAATAGAGAATAGAAGAAATTATGAAGCGGACAAGAAAGACAGATGTGAATGCCTCAAAGGTAGTCTCCATACTCCTACCAGCAGTGTATAAGGCATAATCAAGATTTCCTTTTTTAATCGTAGGTCACAGAAACATCCAGCCATGACATATATGAAGAGGCTGAGGCTGACAACGAAGAAAGCGACAAGGACTCATTGAATGAAATGTTTCCATCAGGTTAGTCACCATTTAGGAGCTAGACTGCTTAGTCCATATTTAATTGTGTAATTTTTTTTCCTAGCCATTCTAAATGGCACAGGCTCACCTACCAAATTTAAAATGCCGTTCAACAATGCCAAGAAAATGACACACAAGCTGGTATTTCTAGAAGATGGTACCAGCCAGGTCCGTAAAGAGCCAAAAACATATTTTAATGGCGATTTGAAAAACTTCAGACAAAAAAGCATGAAAGACACTTCAATACAGGAAGTAGTTTCAAGGTGAGTCACTTAGCCAGCTTATCTAAATAAACATTGGGATTCTAACCAAACTGTCTCTTTCCAGACCATCTTCCAAAAGAATGACCAGTCACACAACGAAAACCAGAAAGGCGGATGAAACCAACACCACCAGCAGATCCTCTGTTAGTATGAATTATGAGCAGCAGCGTATCTGGAACTATCTTTGTCACATTTTTCTCCTGACAGGCACAAACAAAATCTGAAGGATTCCATGACATCTTGCCAAAGTCCTCAGACACCTTTAGACAATAAGAGAAGAAGCAAACCTGTTTCTCCTCATTTGGGTAAGTCCTCATCTCATCTACCTTTTTCTTGACTGATCTTTCTTTTACTTTTCCCTCTGGTCAGATATGTAAACCTTACTCAGCCTGGGAGATGAATACATCTTCCACTCTGGATAACTCAACTCCTGGGCCCATCAGTCCTCAAATTTTTCTGCTTCTGACTTGAACCTGGTAAAGGAAGTGACACCGAAAAATTGAAAGAAACTGTCAAAAGGCCACTTTGATGTATATCTCAGATGTTAAAGTCATCTTATTCTCTTGTGTCTAAGCAAGAGTTCTAAGTAAAGAGTGGTTTTTGTTTTCTTTGGAAAATCATCATTGTCTCTCATTCTTGTGTTGTCCCACCAATGTGTTTGCTGGAGTGAGTGCATCAAGGATGCTTTCCTGAAACTGTAACTGTGGAGTTTCTAGAAGAATCTGATTGCAGAACTAATTCTCTTTCAGTATATATTTGAAATCTTAAAGTAATGCTTTTTCTTTTTCTTTTTCTTTTTTTTTTTTTTGAGACGGAGTCTTGCCCTGTCGCCCAGGCTGCAGTGCAGTGGCACAATCTCGGCTCACTGCAACCTCCGCCTCCTCATCTCAAGCAATTCTCCTGTCTCAGCCTCCCCAGTAGCTGGGATTACAGGCATGTGCCACCACACCTGGCTAATTTTTTTGTATTTTAGTAGAGATAGGGTTTTACCATGTTCACCAGGCTAGTCTCGAAATCCTGGCCTCAAGAGATCCACCCGTCTTGGCCTCCCAAAGTGTTGGGATTACAGGTGTGAGCCACTGCACCCAGCCAAGTAATGCTTTTTCTGTGTACCAGTGACAATTTTGACAGCTAAAAACTCACAGTTGATCTTGTAGAGAACAGAATAGATTATGCAAGGGCCGCAGGATCGCTCACAAGAGCTGTCAGATTGTTTCTAATATAAAAATACCAAAGGTTGCAAAATCCAGCAAATTGTATTTTACTGTGATATATGTATATTTTTAACTCTACCCATCTGTGCCAGTGAGTACACAGGCACTAATAACCTGAAATGCTGGGAGTCCTGTAAAGCCCCATCTTGGAACAGTCAGCACCTTTCATGCTCTTGTCAGTGTTTCCTTTTGAAGGACATATTGGTGTTTATCTACAGAAACATATATTATTTTTATTGTGTACATAAAGGAGTATATGGCTGTTGTCCCGTGGGGTATGTTTAATTCCTCTAAATGTTTAAAGTACTTTTCTGCCTGTACTCTCCAGTTCTGTCGTTGAGTATACACTCAGGCTTGAGATACAACCAAAATTTGCTTGCCTTTCTCTAGCCACTGGCTGCCAGTGAGTTCGTGTGATGGGCACACAGAAATGCACACAGATGTACATACACGTATGTATGCACACACAGTATATGATTCCATAAAATTCAAATGCAGATTAATTCTCCTAATGAGTTTTCAGTGTTGAATCGTAAATAGTCTGAAGCAGGCCAGTGTTCCTTTTGGCTGCCAGTCTTGGATTAGTAAAAGGAGGTAATTCTTTCAGATTCCCTGGTTCTTTGCCACTCAGAGTATTGTACTTTTGATATAGAATAGAGAAGGTTACCTTTGGTTTAAAAACTATTTTTATATACTAGCTCTTTCATGTATAAAACAGAGACAATCATCCTAACAAAAGAGTTCCTGTTATTTTTCTGCACAAATGTCTTGTGTTGAAACACTGTTACAGTTCCATATAAATGTGTGCTATATAAAATAAACTTTGGAGATAAAACAAGGGTTTTTTCATTATAATACTAAAAAAAG